CCCTTTCTGGGCCTCCGTTTTTGTGTCTGGAGAATGGGGAGCCTGGGGGAGACCCCGGCCCCCACAGCAGATGGGTGGGATCAGGACAAAGGCCTGGCAGCTGAGCTCCAGCCACCTGAGCCAGGCTGCTTGCTTCTGAGTCGGTGACTGCAATGGATGGACGGGGTCCTGGTGGCATGCCCTTTACTCTCTTCCAGGCCTGTGACCTGGGGGAGGGCTGTCCATGGGTGCCTCAGTTTCCCTACCTGCCAGGTTGTGTTCTTGGGGCAGGCTGGGGACGTGCAATGGCAGCACTGCGGGACCCACAAGGAGCTCACATGGGGGAGAGGCGACATTTGAACAACGCTTCAAACATGTAGTTATTGTTTTCTCTTTTTTGAGACGGAGTCTCACCCTGTTGTCCAGGCTGGAATACAGTGGCACGATCTCAGCTCACTGCAAACCTCCGCTTCCCAGGCACAAGCGATTCTCCTGACTCAGCCTCCTGAGTAGCTGGGACCACAGGCATGCGCCACTATGCCCAGCTATTTTTTGTAGAGATGGCATTTCACCATGTTAGCCGGGCTGCTTCTCCTGGACTCAAGTGATCCTCCTGCCCCAGCCTCCCAAAGTGCTGGGATTACAGTGTGAGCCACTGCGCCCGGCCCACCACTGTGCCTGGCCTGCCTCTGCGCCTGGCCCACCTCTGCGCCTGGCCCGCCTCTGCACCTTGCCCACCACTGTGCCCGGCCCACATCTGTGCCCGGCCCACCACTGTGCCAGGCGCAAACGTGGTTATTGTTTTAGACACACATTTGGTGATGTTCATTATAAAAATTCAAACAGCCTGGGAAATACACGGCTGCAGTAGCTCTGGGCTTCTGCTTCATTTCACAAGAACCGTGCCGGCCTCGGGTGCTGTTTTACAGTGTCACTTGAAATTTCCCTGGGTGTTGACTGGGGTCCTCTCCCGATGGCACCCTTGGACCCTGGTCTCTGGGTCTGGTCAGATGCTTGTTTATTAACCAGCCATCCCCCCACCCCCATGATGGGCTCTCCTAAGTGAGGCCATGGACAGCCAGGATGTGCGTCTCGGCACCGGGGTGAGTCTTTCTTGGCCCGCTGGCAGAACCCTGGGTCAGATGGGAGGGTTGTTGGTGCCCGGCTGTGTGTCTGCCAGCCCCTTCATCCCTATCCTGGCTGCTGTGTAGCTCCTGCCTCCCCATAACTCTTGGGGGGCTGCCCGGGTCCACACTGGCCCCGTGGGGATGGCAGTAGGCAGAGAGGGGCGGTCCTGACCCCAGAGAAATCCCATGGGTGAGTAGGACTTGTAGGAGATGGCAGTTCCCTCCCTGGAGCATGTGTCCCCAAGACTTAGAGGTCGTGGTGGGGCAGGAAGCAGGTAGTCAGGGTGGGCTTTTGGGAGGAGATGGCATCACAGTACGGAGGGAGTCATGCACGAGGCACCAGGAAGGGGCAAGCCGGGTGAGGACAGGCTCCTCCTGGGGACCCAGGACCTGACGGAACGGCATCACTCTTAATGGCACCGTCGCGAGCCTCTTCTGGGCCAGCAGCCGGAGCTCACCCAGGGCACATCCTTAAACCTCAGGGTCCCCTGGTGGCAGCTGCCATGGTCGTCCTGTTTCCCAGGGAGGGAAGCTGGTGTCTGAGGCTGGCACTCTGCTAGGTAGCACAGTTGGGGAGTGGCAGTGCTGGGATGGAAGACAGACAAGCTGGCACCTGCACATCTGCACGTCCTGTCGTTGAGGTGACCTCTAGCCAGCCAGCTCATCTGCTCCTTTGCAGATGAGGCCAGAGAGACGGGAGTCTCTGGTGTGGAGGGGAGGGCACTGGGTTTGGTGGGCTGGCCCTGGGGTAACTTGCCTGCCTGTGCTTCAGTGTCCCCCTCTGTAAACAGGGTGTGACGTCCCCCCGGCCATGTCGGAGGCTCCGAGAGGGCAGCGGGTCCATCTCAGCAGATGCTCTGCTGACGGATGCTGCTGGCTGGCCCCTGCTCCCACCCTCCCCTCCTTTGGTAGCCTCCCTGGGCCGGGCTGTTCCCACGGCTGCCCAGCCACAGGAAGCCATCTGGAGGCCTTGTTTACCCCTCCCCCTGGCCTCCCTGGCAGGAAGTCACCGGAAGGGCCGTCCCGAGGGGCCCCGGGCCTGTGAGGACAGCCATCGGCTCAGAGGTCTGTGCTGTGGAGTCCCAGGATAGCATGCGGGGGCAGGGAGCTCAGAGAACAGCAGGTGGAGCGGGGCTCCAAGGCACTGGAGCACGTGGGCCGGAGCATGGACAGAACCATTTACCGAGCGCATCCATCTGTCCATCCACACAGTCACCTACCCCTCCCCCGCTGTGGCCCCAGCAGGGCCCAGTCCCATGAAGCTCACAGTCTCAAGGCATGGACGAGGCCACTCCAGCTTCAGCCCAGGGGGGCCCCGTGATGCCAGGGCCATTCCTCCAGCTCCCGGGATCCCACACCTCCCCTGATATCACACAAGCCACCCTGGGTCGGGGCTGGAGGAGGAGACCTGGGCAGCAGCTGGGGTGTCCAGGAGAAGGGAGTTGGGGAGAGGGGTGCCAGCAGAGGGTGCAGCCTCTAGAAACATTGGAGGCCGCCCTGGGTGACGGGTCTGAGGCTGCAAGGTGTGGGTGGAGCAGGTGAAGGGAGAGGTGGGCAGGCACAGCTGGCAGGGGCTGAAGGCATGGATGGGACCAGTCGGGGTACTTGTGGCCCTGCAGAACCCCTCTCTCCACCACCTCCTCCAGCCCTCTGGCGCCCTGCTCAGGGAGGGCTCCCCCAGATAACCCTGTAGGTCTGGACCCTCCTGGAGTGGGCTCAGGGGCCTGGGTTTCCACTCCACAGGATGGGTCCAGCTGCCCCGGCATTTGTGGCAGCCCCAGTGCCCACTGACAGGCCTGAGTGTAGCTGGCTAGGCCCAGGGCCTTTCCCACAGACACTGCCAGCAGGGACTACCTGGCCCTAGGGGGATCTTTGACCTCCGTGGGGCCTTGCGCCCTGTGTTCTTGGCGGCCTCGCGCCTGTCCCGGCCTCCTGCCTTCGGGAGCTGGGTGGAGTGGGGGCAGGCAGCCCTGCCCCCGCCCACATGGGGAGGCTGAGGATTGGCCCTTCCGCCTCTGGCTACCCCTCTTCCCCTCCCCCATACCTCCTGCTCCCCTTTTTCCTCACTTTCCCCCCACCCCTCCCCCCTGCTTCCGCTTTCTCATCCCTTTAGAAGGTGCCTACTCATGATCGTCTTGAGTAAAGCCCTCCCTGAGAGTGTCTTGGGGTTTCGGGCCTGGCAAGCATCCCCAGCCTCCCCTGAAGAGGAAGTGAGCGTGAGAACCGGGCCTTTGGCGGATCCAGGTGCCTGCGGGCAGCCCGGGGGCTTGTTTGTTGGGTGCCTGGCCAGCGGGCCGGTCCAGAGCAGGAATAGATGTCTCAGGAGGGTCCCTGGCTGGTCCCAAGCACCTCCTGTGTGCACCAGGGCCGCTGTTCTTCCGTCCAGCCTCCCAGCAGCCCTGGGGTGTGGGTGCCTCTGATTCGGAGGGAGTGACGGGACTTAGGGTTAGCCAGCTCCCCAGGTCAGAGACGCAGAGCCCTGGGCCAACCCCAGGATGAGCCCCATCAGCCTCTCCTTCCTGACTCATTCAAGATAGTAAGTGAAAGAGGGCATGCAACCAGCACGCAGCCCCAGAGGAAGGCTGCAGCGGCCTCGCGCGGGGCCAAGGAGGCTGGGCACCGTGTGTGCCGTGGCACTGCCCTCCCTGGTGTTGCTGATGCTGCTGAGATGGGAGAATGTTGTGGGATTCTGGGGGAGGCTCTGGTCTGAGAGTCCCGAGCCTGGGGAGATGGCCTGGCTGGGCCCAGGCTGGCCACAGGGGCACCCCAGACTTTTTTCCTGGGCATGGTGTACAGTAAGTCCTCACATCACATCATCCATAAGTTCTTGGAAGCTGCGGCTTTAAGCAAAACGATGCCAGTTTTAAGTGAAAATTGGTTTAAGGACACTAGTGTTCCCATAAGTTGATAGAGATAGATAAGAGTTAAGTTCCTGCCAGGTATTTCTGGTCACAAAAACGTCACCAGGCTTCCAATGAAGACCCCAAACACTTCTAACATTAAACACTGAAGTAAATGTGAGCTACACATACATGTAAGAAAAGTGAATTAAACAGGGAAGAGAATTGCTTCCCCAGCTTTCCGTGGGCCAGTGAGTGGTAACGGAACACACATCTCACGGCAACCATGGTCGGGAGCTCCTCCTGCCACCACGCACTTCAAAATCAAACGATCACAAACGTGGCGGCTTCCTGTATTGCCACGCATTCGTCTGACTATGTCTATTTGACGAATTTTTATTTTGCAATAATTTTTATTCATTTATTCATTCATTTTCCAACCCACTAATTCCAGTGCAGGGTCATGAGTGGCTGAGCCTGTCTCAGCAGCTCTGGGCACAAGGTGGGACCTGACTCTGCTCAGGACACCATCCCCTCTCGGGGCACACTCCCATGCACAGCCACACCCACTCAGCCAGGGCCACGGCGACACGCCTGTTCACCGGATGTGCACAGCACTGGGGTATGGGGGAGCCGGAGGACAGGGAGAAAACCCACACAGACCTGGGGAGCTCGTGCACATGCCACGCAATGGCCCTGAAAGGGAAGCGATTTTTTTTTCTCGTCAGCGTTATCACAAAACCACGTTGAAAGCAACAGTGTTATTTGAGGAGCTGCTGTACTTGACGGATGGTGCAGGACAAGGTGGGCCCTCTTCGGGGCCTCTGCGCCTCTCCCCCTTTCAGGGGGTTGGGGTAGAAACTGGATCAAGGATAGGGGACTCTCATAGGATTGGAGGGTCCATTGGGGCAGGGCCCCCCAGCAGCTGAGGGCCTCTCTCCCCCTGTCCTGGGGTCCTGGGGTCTCTGGCCCCCATGAGTCCAGCTCCTGATTGCTCTGCCAAGTTTGCTGTCATGCCAGGAACTAAGCCTTTCTCCTCGTGAGCTCTCTTGCACCCACAGTATAGCCATGGTATTCAGTAGGTGCCCAGTAAGTGTGGGCTGGTGAATGGGCCTCCAGGGAGGTGGGATTTGGATGGACAGAATGGACGGGTCCTTGGGAGGTGGTACTGAGTCAGCAGAGGCTTGGGGGCAGAGCATCTCTGCAGAGGCAGGGGCTCCATCCTCAAGGACCCCCTGAGGGCCTCCAGGAGGAGGCAGCCATGGGGTGCGTGGGGAAGTAGGAGTGGCAGCTCTGAGTCAGCTTGTCCCAGCTCTGAGCTCCCTCCCGCACCTACCTGTCTCCACTGTGGGGGCCACACAGCCTTTACATATAAAGGGCATGGAGCAGCGCCTGGCACTCAGGCTGCCAGTACCACCAACTGGCAGCACTCATTGGGCACTGACTGTCTACATTGCCAGGAGTGTTCAAGAAGTAATTTAAACTGCCAGAAATCCTCATCCCACGGCATTAACTGACACCTGCTTTGGGCCTGACCCTGTGCCTGATCCTGGGGACCTGGCATGGGTCAGTCAACGCTCCCTGTCTGCCGCCCACAGTCCATGACAGGGACAGACAAGTCACGAACAGGGCTGCAGGGGCTGACCCAGGAATGAGCAGGACCTCTCTGGGACTGTTTAGGGCTTTGGCCCCCTGGTGAGGGAGCAGCGAGGCTGTGGGGACCCAGGTCCCTTGGGCCTTGCATGCCTGGCTCCTGATCCTGTGGGCCCCATGCAGAAGTGGCCCCCAGTTCTTTCTGGGTGCTTGGCATGTCCAGTCTTCCTTGGGGGCTCCCCAGGCAATTTTGGCTAGACACCCAGCAGACGCTCCTTCCTCCAGGCCCCCCAACCTCCGGGTCCCTGAGGTCGGAGCCAGTTTTCCCCAAGACCACCCAAGCAGTGACTTTGGGTCCACCCACAGATGCCCTGGTCACTGTGTTGCTGGGAGTGCTTGGGTGAGAAGGAATGGCTGCGGGCGGGTCTTCCTTTCTTCATCCTCAGCATCCTCATCCATCACTGAGGATGCTTGTCTCTGCCTTACTCCCACTCACAGGACAGTCGAATATGTTCACACATCCACTGAGCCAGCACCTGCTGTGTACGGTGCCCATTGAGAACCAGGGAGCCGAGGGTGGAGCTGTGGCCGGTCTCTTGTCCTGCGTGGGGAGAGAGGCTGACAAGCTTTGCCAGAAGGGGGACAGATGATCCCTACTGTGTGTGGGGGACAGAGGACAGGTCTCGGTGGCTAGCAGGAGGAACAGGAGGATGCTGAACCTGAGATCCGAGTGGTAAGAAGGGGCCAGCACCGGACGATGTGGGGACAGAGCATGCTCCTGGCCTCCAGCACAGGCAGTGCAAGGGCTCGGAGGCAGGACTGTGCTTGGCAAGTTGCAGGAACAGCTGGGAGGCAGGTGAGGCTACAGCAGATGAGGAGAGGGGAGTGGTAGGAGGTCAGAGGGCAGGGAGCAGCTCGCGTGGGGCCTTTAGGGCGATAAGGATTTTTGGCTTTCCTGAGTGACGCGGGCACCACTGGAGGCTTTGAGCGGAGGGGGCTATGATCTGACTTAGGTCGAGGACACTGGTGGGGGCAGTGGTGGGGATACCCAGGATGCCAGATGGGTATCCCAGATTCTTGGTGACCCTCGGTAGCCCCTCTGGGCGGTGGCTTTAGGCATCTGGGCTCAGGTGTCACCATTTCACTTGTCGGCCACCCACGGCTGCTTCCTGCCCCATCTGGGGATTCCGGGGACTTTCCATTTCCTCACCTTGCACTTGATTCTGTGATGTGCCTGGACTGGGGATTGTGGAGGCCTGTCCGTGCCCTGAAGCACTTCTGAGAAGCCGGGGAGCAGTTCCCTGGGGTTTCCCCTGGGAAGTCCTGCCGTCCTCTTTCTGCTGCCACCCAGAGCCCGCCCTTTCCGGAGAGCAGTTCCCTGGGGTGTCCCCCTGGGAAGTCCTGCCCTCCTGCCTCTGGCCCTTGCTCAAGCCGCGCCCCCATCTGGATGCCCACTTCTTCCACTCTGCTCTGTTGGACCAATTAGGCCAACTCTGGGGATATGTGACCCCAGTGTTTGTGATCAAACGGGGCCCAGACTCATTGACATCCTGCGTGAACTACAGTTTTGGTAGAGGTGCAAGTGGATTCTGTGTGGCACAGAAGATGGCGAGTGGTGACGGCTGTGTTGCCTGCATGCCACCGACAGCCCGCCTCTTCTTTCCATCTTAATCCATCTTGCCAGCTCTCAAGGGCTGTAGGCACTTCGCCCTGAATCCTCCTCTGAGCCGGCTTTGCCTCCTGCTGTTCCCACTGAGCGAATTAAATAAGTCTTTGCCCTGTGCCCACTGTATGTGCAAGGTCATGCAGGTTATGCTTTGAACTTCCAAAAATGCGCTCAGAAATCTTTCCTGTCCTCTAGGGCCCATCTCTGATGCCACCTTCACCTTCTGGATTCTCTCCAGGGGAGGAGGTCAGGCCCTTGGGAGGTACCCTTTGCCCTCTCTGCTGGGGATCCTGGAGAGTCCCTCCCCAACTCCCCTGGCCACTGGGACCTCTCTTCCTCCCTGACCTGCCCAGCATCCTCCCTTGGCAGCCTGGCACAGCCCGGACAGAACCTAGAAGGTGTGGATTCTGCCTGCCTGCCCTGTGTCCCCACAGTCCACATGCTGGCCTGGACTCTCAGGCCTCCCCACCTCCAGTCCCTCTCCTGCCCTCTCCATTCCTTCACACACGTGGGCACAAAGCTGGGGCTTCTGTAAGGGTGCATCTGGTAGGACCTCAACCTCCCGTACCCAATGGGGTCTTGGGAGAACAGAAGTTGTGGGTGATGGTTAAGGTGTAGCCCTCTTCCCAACCTTGCACAGCCCCCTGGCTCAGTCCCTGAGGGTAAAATTCAGACAGAGCTGGAAATGACCCAAATGTCCATCAGCTGAGGATAAACGAAATGTGGCAGGCCCACAGAGTAGAACAAGCTTGCCCAGCCAGCAGCGCGGCCCAGGACGGCTTTGAATGTGGCCCAACACACATTCATAAACTTTCTATTTTTTTTTTTTTTTTGAGATGGAGTCTCACTCTGTTGCCCAGGCTGGAGTGCAGTGGTGGGATCTTGGCTCACTGCAACCTCCACCTCCTGGGTTTAAGTGATTCTCCTGCTTCAGCCTCCCAAGTAGATGGGATTACAGGTGCCCGCCACCACACCCAGCTAATTTTTGTATTTTTAGTAGAGATGGGGTTTTGCCATGTTGGCCAGGCTGGTTTCAAACTCCTGACCTCAAGTGATCCACCTGCCTCAGCCTCCCAAAGTGGTAAGATGACAGGCGTGAGCCACCGTGCCTGGCCAAATTTGTAAACTTTCTTAAAACATCATGAGGTTTTTTGTTGTTGTTGTTGTTCATCAGCCATCATTAGCGTTAGTGTATTTTATGTGTGGTCCTAAACAATTCTTCCAGCGTGGCCCAGGGAAGCCAAAAGATTGCACACTCCTGCAGTAGAATATAGGCGGCCAACAGGTGGAGCGGGCACAGACTCAGGCTGCGCCGTGGCTGAGCCTTTACGACGCCAGGAGAAGCGAAAGGAACCAGGCGCAGAGGGCCACGTGGTGTGTGAGGCCATTCACAGCAAATGTCCTGAACAGGCAAGTCCACAGAGACAGAAAGCAGACTTGTGGTTGCCAGGGGCTGGGGGAGGAGGGGTGGAGTGACTGCTGGTGGGAGGGGGCGATGGAAGTGTTCTGGAATTAGTGGTGATGATTACACAGCACTGTGAATATATTAAAAACACTGAAGGTTACACTTTAAGATGGCTAAAATGACTGGGCCTGGTGGCTCACGCCTGTAATCCCAGCACTTTGGGAGGCCAAGGTGGGCGGATCACCTGAGGTCAGGAGTTTGGGACCAGCCTGGCCAACATGGCGAAACCCTGTCTCTACTAAAAATACAAAAATTAGCCGGTTGTGGTCATGGGCGCCCGTAATTCCAGCTACTTGGGAGGCTGAGGCAGGAGAATTGCTTGAACCCGGGGGCGGAGGTTGCAGTGAGCTGAGGTCGTGCCACTGCACTCCAGCCTGGGTAACAGAGCGAGACTCTGTCTGAAAAAAAAAAAAAAGACTAAAATGGTGGATTTCATGTGTTATGAATTTTATCTCAAAAAATAAATTAGGATAGCACCCCCGCCTACACAGACTCTGTCCTGAGCAGCTCTCAGAAGTCCGTAAAATAGGGTGAAAGTGTCGTTGCCCTGCCCCCGGGTTCCCAGTGCTGTGGGGACGTCACCAGCTGCTGGGGAACAGAGGGATGCTGGCACCCACCCAGGGCTCAGGGCAGGGCAGGAGCTTGGTGTGCGCTAGAGACTAGAGTGAGAAGGCCCTTCCCCGGCCCTCACAGAGTGCCTTGCCACTGGGGAGTTGAGTGAAGGCACAGACAAGGTTGTGAGGTACCCACGCTGCCGTGTAGTGTCACCACGCCCTGATGTGTATAACCTGTTTTCTTTGCTCATCTGGGTGGACTGGTGGGGCATTTGATTCTGGAGGGTGGGGTTCCAGTCTGCATGGTTCCCTGGGGATCCCTGGCCCCAACATGAAGGCAGTGTGGCCTGAGGGCCTCTCAGTCCCCAAGGTGCTGACCCACCGCTGCCTTTCCCGAGTCCTCCCTGGGCCCTGCTAGGGGAGGCCTGGGAGCTGCAGCATCCAACAGGCCCGTGTGAATGGCCTGGCCACAGCACTGCCAGACAGGGCAAAGTTCCTGGCCCGGGGCTGTCTCTGAGCCCTGGAGCTGGCGGGGTAGGGATCAGCTCCTGTGAGCTCCCTCCATCCCCAGATCCACCCTTCAGGTCCAGGGCTATTTGGTGGCAGCTCCTGGTGGGGCAGGGGGATGGGAGGGATGGGAGCCTCCATCTGTGGACCCGGCACCCAGTCTGCCTGCAGGCCTGGTGATTGTGGCCCGACCTCCTGCCCACCCCTTCTGGGCACCACGGCGATGCCCAGAGCCCCTGAGGGGCTGTGCAGGCAGGGCATAAGATGGCAGAGGGCTCCACATAGCCCCTAGGCTGGCAGGATGTGTTCTGAGCTGAGGTCCTCTGGAAAGCGCCTGTGGATTTCTGGCCCCTCCCTGGTGTGTTCCCCACCTGCCTGCTGAGCCTTCAGATGCCTGGGAGAGCAGGTCTCCCTTAGGTCCGCTGGTTCTGATGGTTCCCCTCCTTCTCTCCTGGGAGCTGGGCAGGTGCTCAAAGCGGGCAGTGCAGGCTGCCCAGCGTGCCCAGCTCCCAGGATGCACCATGTGACCCAGGCCCCCTCCTGCCCTGCTTGCGCTGGCGAGGGGCCGTGGCTGGGTGCCCAGCGGTGCCTGCGGGGGCCCACTCCCTGGGGCAGTGCCTGCCTGCCACCCACCTGGGCTGGGCATCCAGTCTGGCCTTGGCTGTTGTCATGGCAGCCAATGCCTGCAGCCGGGAGCTAAACTTGCTACCCTCAAGCCACTGTCACCACGGCTGTGACGAACATGGGGACATACAGCCTGGGTCGGGGAGGTGACCAGGCCTGGCTCTGCCCAGCCCCTGCTGCGGACGGTCACCGCGGTCACAGCCCACATGGCCTGCCTGCCACCCCCTCATGCCATGGCCTGGGCTGTCTGAGGTTCTGTGTCATGGATGAGGCCCCAGGATCACAGAAGTGCCCACAGCCACACAGACGGGCAGGAGTCGGGAGGCCCCGGCCCCCAGGCTCCCAGCCAGACTGGGGGAGTGGGGCTGGCCCAATCTGGAGTTGCCAAGGTGGGGTTCGGTGAGGCACCATTGTTGCTAGTGCCTGGTTTCAAAAACATTCCAGAAATGCCCTGCTGGCCACCTGCCTGGCTCTGAGGTCCCCACATCTGTGGAGGAACAGGGGCTTTAAGAAGCCCTGCGGGGAAGAAGCCCCATCCACGCAGGCTCCCCTGAGGGTTCTGAGGCACCTGCTGGGAACTGTGGTCTTCTTGGGGCGCTCGGTGTCCTCACAGCCCCTGTGGGTACCTGGCAAAGTGCCAGTGTTCCAGGGACTCAAGCGAGGCCTCTTGGAAAGGGTAATAATGTCCCTCAGATCCCAGGAGAAAACCAAGGGCAGGTCCATGAAGGACAGCCTTCCAGCGAACCCATCCTACAGACGAGCACACTGAGGCACAGAGGACAGCCTTCCAGCGAACCCATCCTACAGATGAGCACACTGAGGCACAGCGAGGTTGAGGGATGTACCCATCACACAGCTCACAATGGGGAGCCAGGAGGGGAACCAGGTCACACAGCCCTGTGTGAGGACAGTGGCCATGGGCTGAGCAATGGCCAGGCCTTGCGGGTGGAAAGGAGCTGTCCCCTCCCCTGGACCCCAGAGAACCCACCTGCCTTGGCTTTGAGCTGAGCTTTGAGCCGGGGTCACTGGCTGAGTCTCGCACCCTCTCTGAGCCTCAGGTTCCCCATTTGTCAGATGGGGAAGGCCAAGACCCAGGGTAGATGGAGCCTGAGTCAGTGCTGGCAGCACTGGCGTTGTGGGCTGGCAAGGCGTGGGGCACCTCTGTGTGCATGGGGTGGACCTGTGTGTGCCTAGCAGCCTCCCTGCCACAAACCACCCTCCTCCTGTATGCCAGGGTCACAGGAGCTGAAGACAGTGGCCGAGCCCCGCTTTTTCTGCCCCCTCTTGATTGTTTCAGGGACGAGGTCTGGTTCTTTGTCAACCCAAGTGCCCAGCACAAGGCTTGGCATATGGTGGTGGCCTGTAAAAGCCAGTGATGTGACTATGAAACCAATCCACTCATAGCACTGCACGTGCTTTTTGGGAGGGAGCTGGCTCAGAGAGGAAAGGCCATCAGCACTGGTCCCCCCAGTAGGATCTAGGCACCATGGGGAACCTGCGGGCCCCTCCAGCCCCTCCACCATGTGTCCTGGGGGTAGCCCTATCCCCCTGGGCCTCAGTGGCGCCGTGTGCACTGGCTCTGGGGGTGCCAGGCTGCGTCTCACCATCGGGCCAGCCCAGAAATAGCTGTGACCTTCCGCAGCCAGCTTGGCAGCGCTTGGGGCCAAGAGGCCTACGTGCATGCCGGCTGAGTCCCCTCACCGTGCAGGGCTGGCTATTTTGGACGTGGCCTCCCGAGGCCAGGTCAGAGCTCTTTCCCGCGGTTCCTCAGGCCCCTCTGACGTGCGTCCACTAGAGCCTCGGCCAGTGGCCCTGGCTAGCTCCATGATCTCGATCCCCCTTCCTGTCCCCGACCCCACGGGCCCTGGGTGGCACAGAGGAAGGGATCCCAGGGACTGAGCACAGGGTGACCGCGCCTGCTGGGGCTGACATGGAGTGTAGGGCTTGGCTGTTTTAAGAAGAAAATGCAGAGAAAGTGCCCACCCTGGGTAGGCCCTGAATCCTGTCTCAGCCTCTCAGAGCTCTCGCTGACTGCACAGCCTGAGCCTCGGTTTACTCATCCACAAAATGGGGTGATGGGCGCCTTCCAGGACTGCTCTGAGGATGGACATGGGCATTGCCTGTGCTGAGGGCACCACGCGAGGCCACTACACAGAGGGGTTCTTGGGCCTTCTCCGCCTTCCATGGGACTGGACACTGGGTTCAGGGAGGGGCGTCATGGGTATATGGGGGTGCTGCGCTGGGCAGTGGCTAAGCGTGGGCTCTTCCTTTTCTGTGACACAGCAGAGGTGTACATGCCTGCTGCCCTGTCCAGGGCGTCTGGGTATGGTGGAAGTGGCCCCAAGGTCCAGCCACCCTCAGGGACCACAAGCTTCCTGGACACCCTGCTGACAGGGTCCCACTGTGGAGGAACAGGCCGGCCCAGCTCCCCACCTCCCAAGTGAGCATGGGTGGCTGGGTGGGCGTGAGGGATTGGCTCCCCTGCTAGAGGGCAGAACTCCTGTTCCCGTGAAGGTGCTGGGTGGGGTGTGAGTCTGCTCCTGGGTTTGGGGTCAGGCATGCCAGGAACAGCAAGCAGGGGCTGCCTGCCTGCCTAGTGCTGGCTGCATGCTCATGGCCCTCAGGGCCCTGTCCCCTGGATGGTCCAGGGGTCCCGAGGAGGAGCCATGGCCTCTTCTCCGTGGAGAGGCCCTGTGGGCCCAAGGCCTGGCTCCATCCAGGCAGGCACATGGAATTCAGCCAAACTCTGGATCCTTTCTGCAGAGCAGGCTTAGCTTGAGCCCTCCCACAGCGAGCTCGCCCACTGCCCACCCTGCCCTCTCAGCCTCTGTGACAACTCTGTGGGCACTGCCAGGGGCAGTTCCTGTGTATTCTCATCTGGTGATGGGTTCATAATTCTCATGTTGTGTGGGTGACTAACAAGGTCTGGGAGCTCAGGAGAGGGGCCCAGAGGCACACAGCATGCACGGGACGGTTTTGCAGTTCCCAGGGGGCACCTGGGGTGGAGGCTTAGCCAGGCCCAGTGGGCTCAGGGCTGGCCTCATGCCCTTCCCCTGTTGTGGACCACTTTGGGGCCTCTGGCTGATGCTGGTGGGTGAGGACCTTCCTGGGCAGCCTCCTCCGGCCAGCAGGAGGGACCATCAGGCCATGCGGACCCTTGGAGAGCTTGGGGGTCGGTTCCTGCCCTGGAGTCAGCTGTGTCTGCTGAGGGTCCACTGGTGTGTGGCACAGAAGGGGTAGGGGCTGTGCCTGGTGTGCCAGGGAGGCCCTGAACTCTCCGGGAGGCCAGATCAGGGGCCTCCTCTGGGCCTGCTGGGGGCCTCTGCATTCTTGGCAGGGCCTCAGGGACTGGGGCGGGGAGAGGCTCCTTCTCAGAGGCTGTGAGCTCCGAATGAAACTCCATGCCCTCCGGGACACCATGCCCACTTCTGGGTACTGGCCTTCAGGGGCCTTGGATGTGGGTGGCATGGCACTGGCTAAATGGGGCCCAGGAGGAAGGCAGCAGGACCGTGGGCATGCAGGCCTAATGCCAGGGCCAGGGCAGGCTTCATGTGGGCTTCCTCCTGTCTGGAATCCTGGAGCCGCACAATTTCCGACCCAACACCCCGTACTCCAGAGCGACTGGCTCTTAACGGAAGCTGCTGCTGGCAGGTGTGTTATAACAGAGCTCTGGGGTGGGAGGCTTTCTATTCATTTCCTTCGTCTTTCCCCACAGATGCTGTGTGCTGTGGACCCACCTGGGGTTCATGGAGTGGGCCACGGGGCCCAGCCCTAAGCACTGCTGCGCCCAGGGTCGCCGCGCCTCCTGCTGAGGGGTCCCCGTGCCACTGGCTCTCACCATTGCCCTCGCCTGCCGATGGCCTCTGCTGCCCAGCCTGGGGCCAGCTCTACCGCCTGAGCCCCCTGCCCCACTCCAGGACTCACCGTACCCCGATGGGGTAACGTGACACAGGCCCCACACGTCAGAGGCCGCTGTCCCCACGGCCACTGCCCGTGACCCCTGGCCCAAGGCAGCTGGAGTTGGTTCAGTTCAAGTTCATTCTTCCTCTGGCCCTTGGGGGCTTGGGGCCCACCTCTGAGTGAAGGGGGCTGTCTGCCCATCCACCAATGTGGAGAGGGCGCCCCCGGTGTGGGGTCCAGCTCTGGACACTGCTTGGCGGCCGGGTTCACTTTGAGTTTTTAAGTTTTCTTTGCTGAGCTTTTTTGGTTGTTCTTTTTATTTTTTGCCTCTTTATGACTATCCAGCTCTGAGAGACGGGAGTTTGGAGTTGCCCGCTTTACTTTGGTTGGGTTGGGGGGGGCGGCGGGCTGTTTTGTTCCTTTTCTTTTTTAAGAGTTGGGTTTTCTTTTTTAATTATCCAAACAGTGGGCAGCTTCCTCCCCCACACCCAAGTATTTGCACAATATTTGTGCGGGGTATGGGGGTGGGTTTTTAAATCTCGTTTCTCTTGGACAAGCACAGGGATCTCGTTCTCCTCATTTTTTGGGGGTGTGTGGGGACTTCTCAGGTCGTGTCCCCAGCCTTCTCTGCAGTCCCTTCTGCCCTGCCGGGCCCGTCGGGAGGCGCCATGGCTCGGATGAACCGCCCGGCCCCGGTGGAGGTGAGCTACAAACACATGCGCTTCCTCATCACCCACAACCCCACCAACGCCACGCTCAGCACCTTCATTGAGGTGAGTGGAGACGGAGGTGTGGCAGGCAGGTGCAGCCCTGCCTCCTCCGTCCTCCCACCCCCAGGACCTGAAGAAGTACGGGGCTACCACTGTGGTGCGTGTGTGTGAAGTGACCTATGACAAAACGCCGCTGGAGAAGGATGGCATCACCGTTGTGGTGAGGCGCGCGCCACGGGGACCCTAGTCACTCCGGGGGTCCTCATGTCTGCTTCCCTCCGTAGGACTGGCCGTTTGACGATGGGGCGCCCCCGCCCGGCAAGGTAGTGGAAGACTGGCTGAGCCTGGTGAAGGCCAAGTTCTGTGAGGCCCCCGGCAGCTGCGTGGCTGTGCACTGCGTGGCGGGCCTGGGCCGGTGAGTGTCGGGGCGGGGTAGGGCTCGCCATGCCGATGACCCCCGCCCTGCTGTTTGCCCCCAGGGCTCCAGTCCTTGTGGCGCTGGCCCTTATTGAGAGCGGGATGAAGTACGAGGACGCCATCCAGTTCATCCGCCAGTGAGTGGCCGCGGTGGTGGGGTGGGCTGTGAGATGATCTCTGTTCCTGTTCCCCTCTTCCCAGGAAGCGCCGCGGAGCCATCAACAGCAAGCAGCTCACCTACCTGGAGAAATACCGGCCCAAACAGAGGCTGCGGTTCAAAGACCCACACACGCACAAGACCCGGTGCTGCGTTATGTAGCTCAGGACCTTGGCTGGGCCTGGTCGTCATGTAGGTCAGGACCTTGGCTGGACCTGGAGGCCCTGCCCAGCCCTGCTCTGCCCAGCCCAGCAGGGGCTCCAGGCCTTGGCTGGCCCCACATCGCCTTTTCCTCCCCGACACCTCCGTGCACTTGTGTCCGAGGAGCGAGGAGCCCCTCGGGCCCTGGGTGGCCTCTGGGCCCTTTCTCCTGTCTCCGCCACTCCCTCTGGCGGCGCTGGCCGTGGCTCTGTCTCTCTGAGGTGGGTCGGGCGCCCTCTGCCCGCCCCCTCCCACACCAGCCAGGCTGGTCTCCTCTAGCCTGTTTGTTGTGGGGTGGGGGTATATTTTGTAACCACTGGGCCCCCAGCCCCTCTTTTGCGACCCCTTGTCCTGACCTGTTCTCGGCACCTTAAATTATTAGACCCCGGGGCAGTCAGGTGCTCCGGACACCCGAAGGCAATAAAACAGGAGCCGTGGCCGTGTGTGTGGAGTGGGCTACAGCGTCAGGCGGGGCGGGCTGGTGGCCTGGGGGCCCCAGAGGCTGCTGTCTGGATCCTGGGCTGGTGCCCAGGATGGGGCTCCCGCGTGCTCTTGCGCTGCCCTCTGGTGGCCGCTCTGGGTCCTTGCACCCCGACCCAGGGGCCAGCCTGCCCTGTCCTGTCCTGATACCGAGGTGGGAGCCCTGCCTTGGCCAGGGTGGCCGTGTTGACGGTTCTTGGGACTGTGACATTGGAAGGCGAGGCAGGTCACCAGCACTGTCCTCTGCAGGATGGGCTGGGATTCATTTGGCAGCTTCTCAGGGCCTGTGTCCGGCTGGTTGGTCCCTGTGCTGCCCAAACCAGGTGTCCACATTTCCGGCTCCGAGGCGCAGAGAAGGGGGCAGGTGGTGGCTTGGGTGGAGGAAGTCACCATCCATCAGCCCAGGGAGGGAGGGTGCCACCTGGGCACCTGGGGCTGGATGTGAGAGGCCTGGACCAGGGCCCGCCGGAGGGCGTGGACCAGATGCTCATGTGTTCCTGGGTGCAGTGTCTGTGTTGGGGGCTGGCCCCACCCTGGGCCGGGGTGCATGGAGGGCATGGCCCCAGCGGGGAGGAAGGTGGGCCTAGGGCTGGCTCCAGGGTGTGGAGAGCCTGGGAGTGGTCTCCGTCCTGGGGCCCCAGGAGGTTCCCGCAAGGAGCGACTGGGGCAGGTGCTGGAGGAGGTCAGTGGACAAGATGGGGAGATGTGGAAACCCCAAAAGCCCCTTCTCAGGCAGCCCTGCCCCCAAGACCGACAGATGGCTAAGGGGGCCGCAGACCTGGCTCCCCCAGCTCCTGTGTGGAGAAAGGGCAACAGCTGTCCCGGATGGTTATTCTCTCCTTTCCTCAAACACATTTGGAACTCAAGTAAATCCAATGCATGTTGGGTGAAGTTTGCTGTATTTTTTCAATCCACCAGCCAAG